TTGAAGAATAATGAGGTAAGTAGAGTAAGCCTCTATTGGTCACACAGATTATGTTAAAAGAAAAATAACTCCAATTATACTCCTCTTGGATATATCTTTTACTGTTCTCCATGATAGGTTAAATCTATTACTATTATTTTGAAGTGCTCCCTCCACCATAATTTAAGAATTAAACCTCTATTGAGATCTAGGTTAAGAAAAGACACTCAGAGGGTAAGAACTGGAAGGATTTTACAATCGTCAAACTTTATCACTTAGTGCAAAAAAAAAAAGGATAGAGAAAGAAAGAGTATGGCCATTTTATCTGTAGGCACTAACCCACAATAAGGAAATAAATATGTGGCTAAGAAATGCTTGAGATGGAAGGCACACTGAAGAAATTCAAGGAAGAAGATGAAGTATACCTGAACTACCAAGTCAATAATATTTGTGAGAAATTTGCAGTAGTTATTTTACAATGACGTTTTCTCCATTGAGAGAAAGCTATTTTTCTGAAGTGATGCTTTAACAGAATTCAGGGACCTCTAACCAGCAGAGACCAAGAGATCATTGGCTCTCCTCTAGGGAAACTAGGAATTAGAGAGTGGAACAATTTTAAGATTGATAGAATAAGTATTGAAAGAAATTAATTTAAGACATGATCTTGGTTTTTAAATCTTCTGTGCAAGAGTCTTGTCTTTTAACAGAAATCCTGTCCCTGTCCAATCCCAAGTAAACACACATAACACATCCCATGGGAATGCTGAAAGAACAAAATGAATAAACATGGGCAATGCCTTCACTGGTTTGCCTGCTAATAGGAAAGTAGCAAATATCTTTAATTGTCTCTGGAGAGATATGATTAGAAGTATTACCACTGGGTTCTGTTCTCTCAATTATTATTTTTCTCTGCAGGGAGTGAGTGTCTAGTCAAATGATGGTAGAAAAAGCCTGGCTTACACAACTAATTGTATCATAAAGTTCAGGAGAGCTTTGTATCTGGGCTTCACCTCCCAAGAAGGCCTCATTAGCGAGGAGAATCAATCCCAGTCTATCCATTCTGCCTTTCCTGTCTTTGAGGTTCCTAGCAAGCCCAAGGGTATGTTAGAAGAAAAGACCACAGATTATTGTACTGTAAGTAAATGTGGTGTATTTGCCTTGAGAAAGCTCCCTCTGTGCATCTTTGACTGGCCCACAGCTCTGACCTTCCTGTCCTAGATGTCCACAAGAGCATGGAAGGCAACAAGACATGGATCACAGACATCACCTTGCCGCGATTCCAGGTTGGTCCAGCACTGGAGATTCTCCTCTGTGGACTTTTCTCTGCCTTCTATACACTCACCCTGCTGGGGAATGGGGTCATCTTTGGGATTATCTGCCTGGACTGTAAGCTTCACACACCCATGTACTTCTTCCTCTCACACCTGGCCATTGTTGACATATCCTATGCTTCCAACTATGTCCCCAAGATGCTGACGAATCTTATGAACCAGGAAAGCACCATCTCCTTTTTTCCATGCATAATGCAGACATTCTTGTATTTGGCTTTTGCTCACGTAGAGTGTCTGATTTTGGTGGTGATGTCCTATGATCGCTATGCGGACATCTGCCACCCCTTACGTTACAATAGCCTCATGAGCTGGAGAGTGTGCACTGTCCTGGCTGTGGCTTCCTGGGTGTTCAGCTTCCTCCTGGCTCTGGTCCCTTTAGTTCTCATCCTGAGCCTGCCCTTCTGCGGGCCTCATGAAATCAACCACTTCTTCTGTGAAATCCTGTCTGTCCTCAAGTTGGCCTGTGCTGACACCTGGCTCAACCAGGTGGTCATCTTTGCAGCCTGCGTGTTCATCCTGGTGGGGCCACTCTGCCTGGTGCTGGTCTCCTACTTGCGCATCCTGGCCGCCATCTTGAGGATCCAGTCTGGGGAGGGCCGCAGAAAGGCCTTCTCCACCTGCTCCTCCCACCTTTGCGTGGTGGGACTCTTCTTTGGCAGCGCCATTGTCACGTACATGGCCCCCAAGTCCCGCCATCCTGAGGAGCAGCAGAAAGTTCTTTCCCTGTTTTACAGCCTTTTCAATCCAATGCTGAACCCCCTGATATATAGCCTAAGGAATGCAGAGGTCAAGGGCGCCCTGAGGAGGGCACTGAGGAAGGAGAGGCTGACGTGAGACATCTCAAAGGGAACCATGGGGAGGGAGCCTTGCTCCCTGCAAAATATAGAAGTTGGCTTTTTTTTTTTGTCTTCTGCTAGAATAAATGCTACCTTAAACTGGAATACTATAGACCTATACATATAAACTGAAGACACAAATCTTTTAGAAAAGATAGGTAAATGCATTTATAATACTGGATAGGCATAAATTCATAAAGAAGACACAAAAGTCCCTAGATATAAAATTTTTAAGTTCGATAAATATAGGACCTCTTCACATTAATCATTGTGCTCATCAAAGTCACCATTAAGAAAGAAGAAATGCAAGCCACAAACCAAGTGATCGTATGGAAACTACATGTACCCAGAAATGGAACTATTGTTCATACAGTACATAGAAAGAACTCCTTTAAATCAGCAATAAAAAATATAAACAACCAAATTTTATAAAATTAGCAAAACATGTGAACATATACTCTTACAGAAAATACAAGGGGCTGATAAACATACAAATGCTGCTTTCCACCATTAGTAAGCAAGGAATTGTAAATTAAAACCACCATGAGATACTATTATATACCCACTAAGATGTCTGAAATTTTTAATGGCTTATTTATCATTGAGGTTATTGGAAATCTATTTCTAATATTGGAAATGGTCGATACTAGCAGAGTTTGTGCCAATAGTAGCCAAGTCACATTGAGTTAACAGGAGCATAGTACACATCCTCAAGATCAATAATTAGTGACACTTCCTGTGAAGATACACAGGTTAATGCTTAAGGCTTTGAGGGCCATCTTCTGCGTCAAAACAACTCAACTCTGACAAAAGCAGCCATAGACAATGTGTAAACAAATGGGTGTGCCCGTGTTCCAATAAAACTTTATTTGTAAAAACAGGTGGCTGCTGGAATGGTGCCCAGGGACAGTAGTTTGTGAACCCTTGTTCTAGATCTTAAAACTAGCATAGTTCCAGCTGATCCCACTTTAGAGACCCTCACTGGGTGGGGCCTCAGGGAGCATGTGATTAGACATGTCTTGCAGTCAAATTCCTGTGATCACATTGTACTTACTTGAGAGTGAGACTTTTCCTCCTTTGACACTTTCTAAAATATGCCATGACTCAATAGCCAGTGGACTGTAAATATTCATGGTTTCTCCATCACACAGGAATTAAGAGCAGGCTCCTCAT